ACACCAGGCCTACAGAATGAGAAACTACGGGTGGGGCCCAGCAGTCTGTTATAACAAGTCCTCCAAGGGATTCTGATGCTCTCCAAGTCCCCATAGCCACCACACTCGGGAGACAACCGCTGCAGCGCGCAGGGACCGCGGTTGGAGGACAGAATTTCCCCTTCTCAATCTTCGGCCTGTGTCCTCTTCGCTCTTAAGGGAGGTAGTGAACAATGAGACAGCCCCTCAGAGAAAAGTCGCCAGGCAGGGGACTCAGCTGGAGCGAACTCCGCCCATCCCGGCCAGGGCGGAGGCGAGGTGCGGATTCCTTCCCCAAACCACGCCCCCATGCCCGCCCCCAGCCTCCGCCCCCGCACGACCCGAGGGCCCCCCGCCCTCGGGCTTCGACTTCCGGTGCTGGAGGAGGGGGCCGGCGGCGAGGGACTCCAGGAGGACGCGTCCAACTTCGAGACCGGCGGGGGCCGGCTCCGCTCTTCCAACCCCTCCATGTGTGAAGAGGGCGGACGACGCAGCGGGGGAAGAAAAATAAGCTAGTCTAGGACAAGTGTCCAGGCGACGTGGAACCCAGTAAGGGAATAAAGAAGACTGGAAACGTCTCTCCCCTCCCCTATCCCAGTCCCTCACCCTAATCCGCGCGCAATAGAAAAGGCGGAAGCGCCTGTCCACGATCAGGGCGGGGCAAGGGGAAGAAATCTCGCGATAGGAGAGCGGTCCGGGCGGGGGTGGCACCTCTCCCTCCTCCTGGCGTTAGTTCCGGTCGCAGAGGAGACACCGCCGCAGTTGCCGGTACATCGGGGATTTCTGGCTCTTTCCTCTTCGCCTTAAATTCGGTGAGACGCGGCGCCCCGCTCACCCCGGGCGGACGCTGCGGGTCGTGGACGCCGGGCAGAGGGAGAGGGAGGCGGCGGGCTGGATGCGGCCCGGCTTGGATGGGCCCGAACGGAGGTCGCCTCTTGAGGCCGGGCCGGATCTAGGGCCTGAAAGGCCGCCGCTTCGGCAGGGAGGCCGAGGGGTAGCGGCGGCCCGGGTGGGGAGGTGGGGTCCGGGTGTGCGCCGCGGCGCTGGCTGCGAAGGCAGTGGCCGAGGCGGGCTCCCTCTGGGCCGTGCCCGGCCTGGCTAACAAAGCCGCCGCGGCCTCTGTTGTGTGATGTACGCGTGGGGGCTTCCGGCGGGCGGGGCGGCTGATATTAAGGCTTTATTTCTCCTTTCCTAGGGTGTCTTTTATGAATAATCAAAAGCAGCAAAAGCCAACGCTATCAGGCCAGCGTTTTAAAACTAGAAAAAGAGGTAAATATTTACGTTTTAATGTCTCTCTTCAAAACTAAATGTTTTGGGTCCCTTGTCCCCCCAGATGAAAAAGAGAGGTTTGACCCTACTCAGTTTCAAGACTGTATTATTCAAGGCTTAACTGAAACCGGTACTGATTTGGAAGCAGTAGCTAAGTTTCTTGATGCTTCTGGAGCAAAACTTGATTACCGTCGATATGCAGAAACACTCTTTGACATTCTGGTGGCTGGTGGAATGCTGGGTAAGTGTCTGTGGTTTGTGGGCTTAATAATTTTTTGTTGTATTTTGGTTTTATCCAACTTTAGCCCCAGGTGGTACACTGGCAGATGACATGATGCGTACAGATGTCTGCGTGTTTGCAGCCCAAGAAGATCTAGAGACCATGCAAGCATTTGCTCAGGTAAATGAAACTTTACATAATTGTTTTCAGTTAAGTTACTGAATTCATTTAATGTTCTTCATAGGTTTTTAACAAGTTAATCAGGCGCTACAAATACCTGGAGAAAGGTTTTGAAGATGAAGTAAAAAAGGTATGAGTAATAATGTACTTTGTGGAAAAGAAGTTTTAACCCTTAATTGTTTTACTTTTTACAGCTGCTGCTGTTCTTGAAGGGTTTTTCAGAGTCGGAGAGGAACAAGCTAGCTATGTTGACTGGTGTTCTTCTGGCTAATGGAACACTTAATGCATCCATTCTTAATAGCCTTTATAATGAAAATTTGGTTAAAGAAGGTAATCAGCCTTAAAGGATGGTCTTCAGTTGAACTTCTGTTAATTAAGCTATTTTCTTTTACAGGAGTTTCAGCAGCTTTTGCTGTGAAGCTCTTTAAATCATGGATAAATGAAAAAGATATCAATGCAGTAGCTGCAAGTCTTCGGAAAGTCAGCATGGATAACAGACTGATGGTTGGTAACTTTTTTTCATTCTTCCCATTCTTAGAAAGTTTAACCAGATAAATTCTTCTTTTAGGAACTCTTTCCTGCCAATAAGCAAAGTGTTGAACACTTCACAAAATATTTTACTGAGGCAGGCTTGAAAGAGCTTTCAGAATATGTTCGGAATCAGCAAACCATCGGAGCTCGTAAGGAGCTCCAGAAAGAACTTCAAGAACAGATGTCCCGTGGTGATCCATTTAAGGATGTAAGTTTTTGTTTAAACCGTCTTTTTATGGCACTTCTGTTACTAAATTTGGATTCATTTGCAGATAATTTTATATGTCAAGGAGGAGATGAAAAAAAACAACATCCCAGAGCCAGTTGTCATCGGAATAGTCTGGTCAAGTGTAATGAGCACTGTGGAATGGAACAAAAAAGAGGAGCTTGTAGCAGAGCAAGCCATCAAGCACTTGAAGGTATTAGAACTATGCCTTGACAAAACAAACTAATGACTAAATCTTTTCTCTGTTCCTTTAAAAGCAATACAGCCCTCTACTTGCTGCCTTTACTACTCAAGGTCAGTCTGAGCTGACTCTGTTACTGAAGATTCAGGAGTATTGCTATGACAACATTCATTTCATGAAAGCCTTCCAGAAAATAGTGGTGCTTTTTTATAAAGGTAATTTAGATTTTGAATTTTGTAAATAACACAACTCCCTTAATGCAATGAGTTTTCTTTCCAGCTGAAGTCCTGAGCGAGGAGCCCATTTTGAAGTGGTATAAAGATGCACATGTTGCAAAGGGGAAGAGTGTTTTCCTTGAGCAAATGAAAAAGTTTGTAGAATGGCTCAAAAATGCTGAAGAAGGTAAGGATTTTCCTTTGTGTGGTTTGTTTGGTTAATGTTTGACTGTTTTTTTCCCCTTTTCTAGAATCTGAATCTGAAGCTGAAGAAGGTGACTGAATTTTGAAACTACACCCTCAGTAAAGCAAACAGGAGTTGTAGATAAAATGTCATGTCTCATGTGTCCTGGTTCTTACATCTTCCTACCTCCCTGTATCAAGCATGATATAAGGGCTTTCATGGCAAATTTTATTTTAACTGTTTCTATGGTTGCTGGAAATGTTGGGTTTAGTTTCTAAAACCATGTTTTAAGTAGCTACAGGAGCTATAGATTTGAATCTAATGTTGCATTAGTCTTTTCAGTTATCTTCTACCTCCTGTATTTTCTACTGTAATAATGTAATTTAAGGCCTTCCACAATGAACAGTTCACTTTATTCCCTGGGTTTTCTATAAACAGTTTTAAGGATATGATTTGGTTAAAAAATAATTTGTTATAAAAATTCTGTTTGCAAATTAAACTGGAAAAGTATCCAGAGTCTCAAAAGGCAATGATTTGTGAGATAATATGGCATGCCCGGAGCCCTGCTCATCAATGAAAAACCCATATGTAATAATCGAATTCATTTAACATGAATCTTGAGTACGTGGACCATTGCTTGCATGTTAACTTTTTGTTTTGTTTTGTTTTGTTTTGTTTTGCATTTTTAACTCCAGATATCCTAAAGCTCAATTGTTTGGTCTCTGGTTTTCATCCTTAGAGAAGCCATGGAGAACAGACTTGAAAAGTTTAGGAAATCATAATGTGGCAGAGGTGGTGGGAAGAAGAAAGTTGAGCTTTTTCCCCTTGAGAAACTTCTGCATTTAGTTTCTATCTTTCCAGGCAAAACAAATGGGTATTCTTTTCATACAACCATTTTCAAATGAACCTTAGAAAAGTCTTAACATTTAAGGTATTTTATGCACAGAATACACTTAGATTGATAGGAAAGAACTCGTAATGGAGTTTGAGTAAAGAAAATGACTGATGTACTAAACCCAGTAAAAATTGTTGAAAATGTTAAAGGTCAGCATGTTCTAATTGGGAATCTAGATATAGCTTAGATTTCCTATTGGCTTAGAGTATTTGCTATAACAAATGAAGTGCAATGACAATTATATATTCCTACTCGGTCATACTGGACTGGCTTCGTTCTCTTAATATACTCAGTAATGACTCAAGCCTCTGGCTATTAACATACCCTAGTTGCCGTTTTTTAATTGCCATGAGCCAAATACTTCTTGGTATACAATTGATCCATTTATTTTAATGGCTGCCTTTTCATTTTCATCTTTTCTTGCTGCTACCCATCTATGTATGTAGTCATTGGGGGGAAAATGTAGCCACATTTTTTATGGGAAGACTTTGTGTTAAAAGTGAACATTTTGAAGGTTTTTAACTGGTGAAACTAGCCTGGAATAATGCCACCAGAGACTGAGTGGAAATCGCCCCTTTTGAAGGTGCCATTCTTATGAGCCAAAAGTTTGTCATTTAAAAGTTCATTTTGAGGGAATAACATGTAATATAATTTGAAATAAAGGTATAGTAACCTTAAAAAGAACATTATAACTGATTGTTGTGAATGGGGTGAATTTGTTAAAATGAGTAACTTTGATAAAGTTTTTCATGCACAGGCAAAATGTATTCACTAGATTTCTACGTAGTGATCTGCTTTTACTTTGTAATTTGTAGTTCTCAAAAGACTTTTTTTTAAAAAAATAAAGTCCATACTTACACTTAGGCTTTATACATCAGTCTTTTTTTTTTTAAATTCCATGTTAATACCTAGTGGTATTGTATGTTGTGTGTTCAGATGTCTTTACTGTATCTGTATACCATTAAGTAATAATTAGACTCCCAAACTGTAAACCACCTACACAGAATTCTGGTGTAGCTAAAACTACATTAATATTTCTACAACCAATTCATTGCATGTTTCTTCCATACAAAGTGTGCCATTTTATACTGTGTATAGTGAAAAAGTGTGTCATCTTCCAGAACTACATTATTATCTTTGATCGTAGTTTGTTTCTTCATAATGACACTGTAGTGTTTACTTAGTAGAACATTATAGTAAGTGGATATCACTTGTGACAGTAATAGTGTAAAGAAAGGGAATGCTTTATAAAAAGATTGCAGATTCCATTCCATATAAAAAGATTCCATTCTGAATCTTAAGTGGTAATTTTAGAATTCAGGTGCCAGTGCCAGCCTATGGCCTCAAGTATGTAATTCTTAATATAGATGTTAAATTGTACTTTTAATTATGATTGGATAAATGTTTTTTCTAACTGTCAGTTTCTAAGGCTGTCTCCTTAGAAACTAAATGAGTTTTTAGAGCTGGTTGTAAGTTTCTTAGCCTTACTCTGTGAGTTATAGATGTTATTTCATTCTATATATAGATGTTTATTCCATTCTTATTTAAAAAAAAAAACCTCCATATACCAAAAATGCTACAGGATATTTTGAAATAGCATATTTTAGTTAGGGGAAATGCATGTGACCAAGAGGTTGGACTTCTAATTCAGTTTTTCAAAAGCTTTTTTCCATTATCATACCCCCAGCCTTTTTAGGCTTTTTTTTTTTTTTTTTTGAGACGGAGTCTCGCTCTGTCACCAGGCTGGAGTGCAGTGGCGCGATCTTGGCTCACTGCAAGTTCCGCCTCCCGGGTTCACGCCATTCTCCTGCCTCAGCCTCCCGAGTAGCTGGGACTACAGGCGCCCGCCACCATGCCCGACTAATTTTTTTGTATTTTTAGTAGAGACGAGGTTTCACCGGATTAGCGAGGATGGTCTCAATCTCCTGACCTTGTGATCCACCCGCCTCAGCCTCCCAAAGTGCTGGGATTATGGGCTTGAGCCACCGCGCCCAGCTAGACTTTTTTCTAATAGAGTCCCCCATAAATTTTATTACCATAGATACGCTGTGTATGTACTGTTTCTGTGCTTTGTACATGAAAAGAGTAAAATGTTTTTGTTTTTGTTTTGGAGACAGTCTCACTCTGTTACCTGGGCTGGAGTGCAATGGCATGATCTCAGCTCACTGCAATCTCTGCCTCCTGGGTTCAAGCGATTCTCTTGCTTCAGCCTCCTGAGTAGCTGGGATTACAGGCGGCCACCACCACCCCTGGCTAATTTTTGTATTTTTAGTAGAGGTTTCACCACGTTGATCAGGCTGGTCTCAAACTCCTGACCTCGTGGTCTGCCTGCCTTGGCCTCCCAAAGTGCTGGGATTACAGGCGTGAGCCACCATGCCCAACCAATTTTTTTTTTTTAAATCCTTGGTAGTGATTGACCCCCATTGAGAATGCATGCTCTAATATTTTTTAAAAGGGAAGAAGACCTAGTGATAGACCTTTGCATTGGCAGGCATGTCTTTATGTTTATACAGTGAAGTAGTATTTTTTCTGTCAGGGTCAATAGAAAGTAGACGAAATTCATTTTCAGCCAATCTTTCACCAGTTGTGCTTTGTTCCTTACCCCACCACAGGCAACAGACAAAGCATTTCCTGCTGTCTTTCAAGGTCTTAACAGATTCTTTCTTGATTATAAATGTATTACTAAGTAGAATCATTTGGGTTCTTTCTATAAAAATCAGTGAAAATCCTCTAGATGAATGAATTAAAGTTGTAGGCATAACACTGATAAACCTCTGCTCTCATACTGAAGTAGGCTGCTTGCAGGAACTGACAACTATTGGTTGGCTTTAAATGTAATGTAGATGCCAAAGTTTTAGTGTACAGTGTTACTTAAATTACCAAATTACCTTTGTACAAATATTCCTCAGATGCTGTCTACAGGTGCCATATAAAATAGGTTGATAAGTATTTGCAAATTCTGGTAAATTGCCTTGCTATGATTTTTCATGCTCAGTATTAGTCCTCTAGTATCAATACGAAGTTTTTCTATTCCCCAGCCTACTAAGGCCTACAGGTTAAAATACCAGGAATAAAAAGGTTTTCAGTGGACTTGATTTAAGTGGAATCTGGATGATGTGACAAGTACCTTTGTCTTTGGAGTAATGAGTTTATAATTGGCTTTTGTCCAAAAACTCTTAAGTGGATTAATATCTGAACAATCTTAGACATAATTATATGAAACTGGATCAGAAAGGCTTTCTGACTCCTTTCTCTTCACTTTTTTCTCCCAGCTTAACTAGAGGCAATTAACAGTCATTTCAAATCTAATTATTTTTATTTTCCAGTGTACTTATCATCCTTTCATCTTTATGCTAGGAGTATAGTCTCAGTTCTTAATGAGTTGATGGGATGAAGATATAGATAGATAGATAGATAGATAGATAGATAGATATTTTTTTTTTTTTTTTTTTTTTTTTTTTTTTTTTTGAGACAGAGTCTCGCTCTGTCGCCCAGGCGGGAGTGCAGTGGCACAATCTCGGCTCACTGCAAGCTCCGCCTTGGGGGTTCACACCATTCTCCTGTCTCAGCCTCCTAGCTGGGATTACAGGCGCCCACCAACCAAGCCCGGCTAAGGTATTTTTAAATGTACTCAATCACTGTCATTTTAGTAACCTTGAATCAGAACCTCAGTTGTTAAAGGCTTAACTGCTTGTGGCAACTACTATAGTGCTCTAGTGGGGACAGTGGTTAAAATCTGCAGAATCCCTTGCTTTGTCATCTTATCCAGAAGGACTGATAGCTTGTTAAACTGTGGTATGATTAGAATGTTGGTGGTTGTGTAGTGCATTTGGGGTGCTACAACGTTAATCAAATATAATTGAGCTGTTCTGTTTCCAGTCAGTGTAACCATTTAAAAATACCTTGGCAAAACAAGCTAGGAGCTAGTTCATGCTAATATTCTTAAGGACAAAAATAGTTTACAGCTTTTTTTTTTTTAATCTGAAATCCTGAAGGCTATGCTTAAAAGTTAGAGATAAACCTGTTGGAAATAAGTGATTCATTTATAGACTGAAGCCTCTATGACTTCAAAAAGATACTCAACAGTCTCTGGCATTTGAAGAACAAAATATTTTCTCTGTAAATACACCTCATTTCCATTCTAGTTAGGAGCAATGGCGCCCAGGACGGCACACAGAATGGAGAAAACTGGATAGCTGGTAACTCATTTAGCTCTTGGCACTCTAAAAAACCTCAAATACAGCCATCCAAGCCAGTAATTCTATTGCTGCGTTATTTCTGTGTTTAACTGTGAAACTTGCTTCTTGTCTGTACCCTTGAAATGGAATAAAATTTCATGAGACTCCTTGTTAATGTAGAGAAAAGCAATGACTGTTCAGTTGGTTGTACACTAAGG